GAGCGAAACTCCATCTTAAAAAAAAAAAAAACAAAAAAACAAAACAAAACAAAAAAACACAATACTTGGAATACGTGGAAAAAAATCACAATACTTAGAATACCTAGAATACCTTCTGAAGGACCTGCCTGAGGCTGCTTTACAGTTAACTTAAAAAAAAAAGTAGAAGGAGTACACTCTAAAATAGTGATAAAAACTACAGTGAATTCATAAACTAGTAACATAGTTCTTACCATTATCAAGTATTATGTACTGTACATAATCATATGTGCTATACTTTCACATGACTGGCAGTGCAGGTTTGTTAACACCAGCATCACTCCAAACATGTGAGTAATGCTTGTGCTATGACCTTATGGTGGCTACTGTGCCACTAGGTGATAGACATTTTTCAGCTCCATTATCATCTTAGGGGGCCTCCCTCGTGTTTGCAGTCCATTGTAGACCAAAATGTCCTTATGTGGCACATGACTGTAGTTGCAATACAGGACAAGAAAGTTGCACAATAACTGGGCCTTAGTTCCTGATACTTAGTAGCTGGATGACTTTGAGCACTCTAAGGTTGTTTCCTAATAACGTAAAATAGGGAAGCTAATCGTGATCCGGTTGCCTCACAGGTTGTTGGGCCCTGGTCAACATATAAGTTACTGTGCCAAAAAATGAGTTGATATAATTTAAGACTGTGTTGAATCACAAACGTTAAGTTATTCTAACATTATTGTTTTTTAGAGGTTATGAAATGAAAGGGGGGGGGGCGAAAAACTTGGTCCGCATCAAGAACTGAATCATTTTACCACGCTGGGTGCTGGGTTATACTCTCCCCACCCAGCAGATCAAACTCCTAACCCAGCATGAAAGATAAACTACAACTCCCGGCAGGCCTTGCTTCCGAACTGCGTCTTATAACCTCGGCTCAGGCCCAGGCCCAGACCGCTCCCCGCCCCCGCCACCCATAAACTACATCTCCCAGGAGGCCCCACGGTGCCCGATTGTCCGCTTTTCGCCCGCCCCCTGCCTCCTCTTCACCCCGCGCCAGCAGCTCGGTGGCCGAGTCGGTCCCGCGGCCGGCGGATCGGGCGCGCGCGTCGGGGGTCGTCCGGCTGCCAGGCAGGGCGAGCACGCGCCGGGAGGCCTTGGAGGCGTAGGGGGCGGGGGTACGGCTCGCCTGCTCGCAAGATGGCGGACGAGGACGGGGAAGGGATTCATCCCTCAGCCCCTCACAGGAACGGAGGTGGCGGCGGCGGCGGGGGGTCTGGGCTCCACTGCGCCGGGAACGGCGGCGGGGGAGGCGGCGGCCCGCGGGTCGTGCGCATCGTCAAGTCCGAGTCCGGCTACGGCTTCAACGTGCGGGGCCAAGTGAGCGAGGGCGGGCAACTGCGGAGCATCAACGGGGAGCTGTACGCGCCGCTGCAGCATGTGAGCGCCGTGCTGCCCGGGGGGGCGGCCGATCGGGCCGGGGTGCGCAAGGGGGACCGCATCCTGGAGGTGTGAGTATCGGGGCTACCCGCCGCCCCATCCTATGGGATTGTCTTTTTCCCTTTTTCCCCTTAGGAACCACGTGAATGTTGAGGGGGCGACACACAAGCAGGTGGTGGACCTGATTCGAGCAGGCGAGAAGGAATTGATCTTGACAGTGTTATCTGTACCTCCTCATGAGGCAGATAACCTAGATCCCAGTGACGACTCGTTGGGACAATCATTTTATGATTACACAGAAAAGCAAGCAGTGCCCATATCGGTCCCCAGATACAAACATGTGGAGCAGAATGGTGAGAAGTTTGTGGTGAGTGTCAGCCCAACTCGATCCTCGAACATTATGCTTTTCTTTTGTTCTTCTCCTTCACCAGGTATATAATGTTTACATGGCAGGGAGGCAGCTGTGTTCTAAGCGGTACCGGGAGTTTGCTATCCTACACCAGAACCTGAAGAGAGAGTTTGCCAACTTTACATTTCCTCGACTCCCAGGGAAGTGGCCATTTTCATTATCAGAACAACAATTAGATGCCCGACGTCGGGGATTGGAAGAATATCTAGAAAAAGGTAATCCAAACCATCAAACTCTACTATATTGACTTATGCCAGATTTTATCTTTATTTTCTACAGTGTGTTCAATACGAGTAATTGGTGAGAGTGACATCATGCAGGAATTCCTATCAGAATCCGATGAGGTAGGTGAATATCTCTTTTAGTGATTATTTTCCATAAATTATTTCTCTATGTCTTTTCCCCCAGAACTACAATGGTGTGTCCGACGTAGAGCTGAGAGTAGCATTACCAGATGGAACAACGGTTACAGTCAGGGTTAAAAAGAACAGTACTACAGACCAAGTATATCAGGTAAATTAAATGAACACGTAGACTTGACATTGTCTTGAAACCAATCTATCCTGTTTAACCTTAGGCTATCGCAGCAAAGGTTGGCATGGACAGTACGACAGTGAATTACTTTGCCTTATTTGAAGTGATCAGTCACTCCTTTGGTAAGTACCAGTGGCTGATACTAAGTTTTGTTCTCCAGCTTTCTGTGTTTTGTCTTTCCTTTAGTACGTAAATTGGCACCTAATGAGTTTCCTCACAAACTCTACATTCAGAATTATACATCAGCTGTGCCAGGCACCTGCTTGACCATTCGAAAGTGGCTTTTTACAACAGAAGAAGAAATTCTCTTAAATGACAATGACCTTGCTGTTACCTACTTCTTTCATCAGGTAGGTGAATTGATCTTCTTGAAAGGCACAATTCCTTTCTGCTCTACTTCTGTTTTGGTGATAGGCAGTCGATGATGTGAAGAAAGGTTACATCAAAGCAGAAGAAAAGTCCTATCAATTACAGAAGCTATACGAACAAAGAAAAATGGTCATGGTAAGTTTATGTCCCCATAATCCCTTTAAAAATTCCTTTTTTTTTTTTTTTTTTTTTTTTTTAGTACCTCAACATGCTAAGGACTTGTGAGGGCTACAATGAAATCATCTTTCCCCACTGTGCCTGTGACTCCAGGAGGAAGGGGCACGTTATCACAGCCATCAGCATCACGCACTTTAAACTGCATGCCTGCACTGAAGAAGGACAGCTGGAGGTGAGTTTTCAGCATAGGGCTCTGGCTGCGAGCTGTACCTTACTCCCTTGTCTTGGTTGTCCAGAACCAGGTAATTGCATTTGAATGGGATGAGATGCAGCGATGGGACACAGATGAAGAAGGGATGGCCTTCTGTTTCGAATATGCACGAGGAGAGAAGAAGCCCCGATGGGTTAAAATCTTCACGCCATATGTGAGTGCAATTTGGGGAAAGTAACTGGGACTAAGTTAGTGAGTGTCACCACCTTTTTTTTCAGTTCAATTACATGCATGAGTGCTTCGAGAGGGTGTTCTGCGAGCTCAAGTGGAGAAAAGAGGTAATTCTGAACAGTCCTTGAATTGACCTTTTTGGGACCCTCACCTCCATCTCTGTCTTTCTAGGAATATTAGTTAGAGACTGATTATCTCATGTGAGCCAGGACATTCTTCCAGCAAGGTTGGCCTCTGGATGGTGAACGGGCTGTGCAAAAAAGCCCTGCTTCTTCCCTTGTCTAGAGGGTGGACATTGGCTACAGGCTCTTCCATCTCTCATGACTTCATGGACCCTCCTCTGCCAGTTTTTTAAATCAGATCACCCTCCATGTTGTTCCTGACCCACAGGGGAAGCTGTCCTCAGTTGTAGCCGTCTTGACTGGATGAGTCCTGGCAGTCTTTCTAGGCGAACCAAGAATGTTTGTGTGAGGGAAGGTGTTTGCTGTTGCTTTACTGCTGTCTGTATGTGCCAGTGCTGGAACAGAATTTGGAAGATTCTGAATAATTAGTTACTTATTCTCAAAGAAAATCTTTGAAAGAATCAGGAGGTCAAGTCAAGAACATGAAAATTTATATTTTAGTACAGTAGAAAGAACATTGGGCTCTGGGAATTTTATCTGGGTTTTCTCCTGGCTTTTTTTTCCCTCTGTGTAATTTTGGGTAAATCAGCCTCCCTAGCTTTCAGTTTTCTCTTCTGTGAAACAGGAAGACTGAACCACGTAATTAATATCCAAGGTCCCTTCCGGCTCTAAAAGGCTATGATTCTAGATGAGAAGTTATATCAAGAAAGATGTGGCCAATCAGATTGAGTCATCCAGGCATACCTTTTTAGCTTCTGTTTGTGGAGTTGTCTCCAGATAAGAGGAGATGTGCCTTCCCAATAACTCTTTTTTTTTTTCCTTTCAGAACATTTTCCAGATGGCGAGGTCACAGCAGAGAGATGTGGCCACCTAGCCTTTCCTTATCCCCTTCCCTTCCCTTCACCCCCATCCTCTTACTCCTTTCATGTCCCATTTCAGACAGAGTAACCATTAACAAAAAAGAAGAGAAAAAGTTAAAGTCGTTATATTCAAAAGCCCTAAACTAAATATTATTAATAACCCCCTCTGAATTTCATGTCTCTGGAATTGAGGTGGTAGTGAACAGCAGATCGGTCAGCACCAGAAGTCAACTGAGTTAAGGCAGGAAAAGAAATAAGCCCAACCAACTTGCCAAAGGTATCTTTGTCCTTTCACCTGGGCCTCATACCAACAGCCTCTCCTTGTACTATATTTTTAAAACTGGAACTATGAACTTCATCCATTTGCACTGTTCAGACATATATATGTATGTATGTAAAAATTATATATACACAAATTAGCTGCACGTATATACATATATATATTTCTTTTTAAATTTCATATTGATGGCAGTACCTTTTTTAGCTTGTGTTTTTACACACCTTTCACTAGAATCCATGACCTCCCTCGTGCTCTCTTTCTTTTGAAACAAACTTTAAAAAGGAAAAAAAAGCATTTTACAGGGAAAAATACCTCTCCTCATGAAGGACTTGAAAAGTTTACAACCTGCTTGGATTTTTGCCCCTTTTTTTGTATTGAGTATAGATTCCGGCTCATGGGTTGCCATAGAGTCTAGGAACAAGGAGTATAGTTTCTTTATCTTCCAAGAGGGTGCTGGGGAGGAGAAAGAGGTGTGTTTCTCAAGGTTAACAGGCTGTAGTTCTGCAGGGAGAGCCTGAAGTCCTGGTATGGGCTCTTGATTCTGTGACAATTTTTTTGATCCATCTATTTCTCTCACTCCTGGCTTTCTAGCCACATTCTGCACCTCCTTCCTGCTTTCCTAGAGCCTCGGTATGCTTTCCCTCAACCGACCCTGGCTCAGGAGGTTGATGCCATGGGAACCTGAACCTGAAACACTTCATGGTAGTAATTTCCTGTTTTCCTTGCCTTTTTTTTTTTTTTTTTTTTTTTTTTCTGAGACAGGGTCTTACTCTGTCGCCCAGACTGGAATGTGGTGGCATGAACATAGCTCACTGTTACCTTGAATTCTGGGCTCAGGTGATCCTTCCGCCTCACCCTCCTGAGTAGCTGGGACTACAGGTGTGCACCACCACACCTGGCTAATTCTTCTTAAAATTTTTTTGTAGAGACAGGGTCTCACTATGTTGCCCAGGCTGGTCTCAAACTCCTGGCCTCAGGTGATCCTCTTGTCTCAGCCTCCCAAAGTGCTGGGATTACAGGCATGAGCCACTGTGTCCTTCCCTGCCTTTTTTGCAGCAGGGATAGTACTCAGGACCAGAGTTAAGCTGATACCTTAGGCACACAGGTTGGACTTACATAGAGGAAAGAAAGCAAGAAATGCCCTATGTACATGAGGTTTTACCTCCTCCATTCCTGACCAATAACCACCCATAACTACGGCATTCTCTGTGACTTCCTTAAACAGCAGTGATGGGAAGGGATCCAATAGTATCTTCAAGGCCTTGGGGAAACTTGCAGTGGGTCAGTGGTCTGTGCCAACCAAACGATAGCCCCATCCAAGCCAGCTGAGAACCTAGGAAGGAGTAGTAGGAATATGGTTGATTAGATTGGATCTCCCAAGTTTTAATTGAAAGGAGACTGAACGAAAACCTTTCTGCTTTCTGTCCGTTAAAGAGCTCCTCATCTGATCTTGCAGCTAGACCCTTTGAGACTTAAGAGCTGCATCCCAGGATCAGAAGCCAGGGCTAATTGGGGTAGGACAATATTCCCAGCCCCTAAGCTCTGTAGATAATGCATAAGAAGCACCAAGTCAGGCTCAGATGCAACTAAAACACATCTTTGAGCCTTTTCTTTTTCCCTTCTCCCCTTTCTAAACAAAAACCTTCCTAGGATGGCATCTTTTGCTCTAACTGGGAGACAGTCATAATTGGTTGTAGTCAATTCTACTAAGCAGTGTTGGGGTGGTTGGAAAGTCTCTTTTTTGTAATTTGTTTTTGCAAATCATTGTGAGGCCACTTTTTCTTTCTTTCTTTCTTTCTTTCTTTCTTTCTTTCTTTCTTTCGTTCTTTCGTTCTTTCGTTCTTTCTTTCTTTCTTTCTTTCTCTTTCTTTCTTTTGCTTTCCTTCTTTCATCTCTTTTTTGTAATTTGTTGTTGCAAATCATTGTGAGGCCACTTTTCTTTCCCCTTCCTTCCTTCCTTTTTTTCTGTTTTTTTTTTTTTTTTTTCCCAGAGTCTTGCTCTGTCGCCCAGGTTGGAGTGCAGTGGCACGATCTCGGCTCACTGCACCCTCTGCCTCTTGGGTTCAAGCGATTCTCCTGCCTCAGCCTCCCAAGTAGCTGGGATTACAGGCATACACCACCACGCCCCACTAATTTTTTGTATTTTTGGTAGGGCGGGGTTTCACCATGATGGCCAGGTTGGTTTTGAACTCCTGACCTCAAGTAATCTGCCCACCTCGGCCTCCCAAAGTGCTAGGATTACAGGAGTGAGCCACTGCGCCTGGCCCACTTTTCTTTCTTTCCTTCTTATTTTGTTATGCTGGCAGCCATTTGCCCCTGCATGGTATGGGATCAAAGAGGACAGCCTTTCCTCCCTCACCTTCTCCAAATCTAGGTGAAATCACAGAGTACAAAACGTGAGAATGCTGAATGTGTAAAGTTGCAGAGGGATCCCTAATTTGAAGACTTTGACACAGAACTAACTTCTTTTGACTTAAATGAATTTAAAATGAGCCAAAGGACCCTGAAAAGAAGACATGTTGATTTCCCACTCCTAGATGCTAAAGAGACTTGGCACCAGCTTTGTTCAAACTGTAAAAATAGCAATTTGCCCCTACTCGCTCAGAGTGGGACAGTAGTGAACAGAGCTGGGATTCCATGCGACAGCTTGAATGCTGACCTTCAGACATGAGACATAGGGATTTGGAGGCCCCTTAGAATGGGTAGATGGTGTTATGTTCCCTTTCTGGCATAGCATTCACTTGGTGCTTTGGAGATTAGGTGAGGGCCCTATAGGTAGTTGGCCTGTTGGCAGAATTTATTTAGGAACAGCCCTTTTGAAAGTGTCCCAGTAACAACGCACCCAGCTGCAGCAAGGAGGTGGGGAAGGAGGGCACCCCAAAGGACAGCGCCTTCTTCTCTTCCACCCATGCACGGCCTTGGGTGATGGAGGCGGGTTCCCTGTGGCTGCGTGGATCCCATAGGATCAAGCCCTTCTTTGCATGAAGCAGTGTTGTGACTCTTCTCTCTCCCCTTCCTCTGCACTTCCTTTCTGTAATCCCTACTGTTCTTCTTAGTCCCAGCTTCTGCCCAGGGAGGCTTCTACCCAGACTTCTTTTGCAATTTGTCCCTGGGAAGAGGGGGTCTCCCAGTGCCCCCAGCTTCATCCCAGCAGAACCAGCAGGATCCTCCTGGTCTCTCACTGGCCTTCCTCCACACTTGGTTTCTATCCTCAGGGGTAGAAGCTCAGAGCTTTTTATGGCCCAGGAGAAAATGTAGACCCTGAGAAACCTGTCCCTGCAGAAAGGTTCCCTTGGGCCATGCTTTGGGCCCTCTGCTCTTTATATGTTTATTCTATTCTCCATTTTTCCACCCCGTCCTTACCCTAGGCCTAAACACAGGTACAGATATGTGCATGCTCAGGGCAGCTCCTAGGCCTGGACTGAGCTCTCAGGGGGGAATTAGATAAATATTCCAACATCCTCATGCCTGGCCCATTTAGTTTCATCCTTTAGTTACCCAGGCCAGTAGCTTTGGGTTATCCCTTCCTGTAGCTCCAAACCCAGCACTTGGAGCAGCAAAATAGGGCACTGACAGGAGATGAAACTCTCTCCTATCTCAGAATTTGCCAACTTCTGGGCTGGGCTCCTAGGAGGTAGTTTTCTTGAAGGGGACTGCATCCTAGTTGACCTGAATTTTCCAGACCAGGAGGGACTGCTGTGCTCTCCCTTCTCGCCATCATACTGTTTGGCTAGATTCATTCAGCAGTAGAAGCTGTTTGATCTGTTGACCCCAGCATACTGCTGTTTCTTCACCAGCTTCATTGTGTCACAGTAGCTTCCTTTGGGAGGATGATGTGATAGAACACTCAGAGAGAGGGAGGGAGAAGAGAGATAGTGGGTATGCTTCTCTAGCTCCCCATCTTCCAGGTCCACCTCTTGACTTCCTGTTCCCCTAAACCTGAGCACATCACGCCAGGCCTCTTTGCTGCCAGGACAGCATCAGCTCACTCCTCAGCAATAATCTAGGGTATGTGGGAAGGTCAGGGCTGTGGTAAGGAATAGAATCAAAGAGGGGAGTGATACGGGGTGGGGGCACTTGGCCGCCTGCTAAACTTGGACATTAATTTTATATCATGACCCCCTTTTAAGCCAGTGAGCTGGGCTTCAGTTTTTCCCAGGCCATGCACATTTAATTTATTTCAGAGAAACTCTAATTGTATTTTCACTGCAGTATCTTGTATTTTTTATTTGTGATTTAAGAAATGTGAAGAGAAAATACACAGACACAATAATGGCTAACATTGTTTCTTTCATTCCTTGTTCTAGAGCTAACCACTCTAAAATTGTTTGGTAATGTCACTTAGTGTAATTAATTGTAACATATTCTTTTAAATAAATTGATTTATTGATCAAACACTTCTTTGGTTTCCTAGACTACAAATCCTTTG